ACAGCCTGATGACTATATGCTTTGGTGAAGATCTTTTTGCAGTGGATTTTCCAAGAGTTCTTTGACCTTCTTGGATTGGGATATGTAAATATCTAGCCAGGTCAGTGAAGTTTTCCTCAGTTATTTCCTCAAATAAGTTTTCTAGACTTTTTGTTTTCTTTTCTCCCTCAGAAACATCAATTATTCTTAGGTTTGGCCATTTTACATAATTTCATATTTCTTGGAGACTTTGTTCGTTTCTTTTTATTCTTTTTTCTGAGCTTTTTGTGTTATGTATCATGCTGCATCTCTGTGTACAGCTGCACGAGATAATAATGAACAGATTTTCATTCTTGTAAAGATTCACTTCCCAGCTGGGCACTATGGCCCACGCCTGTAATCCCAGCACTTTGGGAGGCCAAGGTGGGCGGATCATGAGGTAAGGAGATCGAGACCATCCTGGCCAACATGGTGAAACCCCATCTCTACTAAAATACAAAAAACTAGGTGTGGTGGCATGCACCTGTAATTCCAGCTACTTGGGAGGCTGAGGCAGGGGAATTGCTTGAACCCAGGAATGCGGAGGTTGCAGTGAGCCGAGATCGCACCATGGGAAACGTATGCAGGAATCCTATTTATAATAATTTTACCTAAAAGGGTACTAAGCTTCCTCAGTATATTAAGTAACAATGTATGTGTATGATTGTAAAATAAATACAAATAAGAGCATGAGAACAAATATGTGTGCTAATTATGCATTTCAAAAGTAAGGCAGAATTAGGGCCTTAATAAGAATCCCTTATAGCATTTTGTTTTAAATTCTCAACAGTAAACATAATGAGTTAGTTTCCGAAAACGTTTTCCTTTCCTTGATTCTGAACACTCAGATTAATTAGAAATGCGCTGTTACAGGCATCAGTGTCATTCCAGGACGTGACTGTGGAATTCAGCCAGGAGGAGTGGCAGCACATGGGCCCTGTTGAGAGGACCCTGTACAGAGATGTGATGCTGGAGAACTACAGCCACCTCGTCTCAGTGGGTGAGCACAGCTTACCATGGGGTTCCCTCCAGAGTGCAGTTCTGTTTCTCCTCTCTTTCTCTCTCTCCATACCGTACCATGTGACTCCCTCTACAGTGCAATTCTGGTTTTCCTTTTTTATATTAGTCACTTTTATTGAGGTATACTTAACAGAAAATAAAATTCAGCACCTTTCAGTGTACAAATCAATGAGTTTTGAAAAATGTATACATTGATTACCACAATCCAAATCATGGTTTGGAATATTTTTATCACCCCCCAGAAGATTCTTTGTAGCCCTTTGCAGTGAGTCCCCTCCCTCCATCCCTTCCTCCACAACCCCTGGCAACTACTAGTCTGCTTTCTATTGCAATAATTTTGCCTTTTCTCAAATTTCATATAAATGGAATCATAAATTATATACTCCCTTTTGTCTGGCTTTTCTTTAGTATAATGCTTTTGAAACTCATGCACATGTGTGTATAAGTGGTTAATTATTTTATCCTAAGTAGTGCCGCTTTGTGGGTATATACTGCAATTTATTATCCTTTATCAGTTGGTCAACATACGGAATTTTTTCCCAGTTGGTGCTTTTCTGAGTAAAGCTGCTATGAACTTTCACATACAAGTCTTTGTGTCAACATATGTTTTCATTTCTCTTGTATAAGTACCTAGGAGTGAGCTTGCCAGGTCTTTGGTAAGTTTATCTGTCTGTAACTTTATGAGAAACTGCCAAATGTTTTCAAACTGGCTCCACAGTTTTTCATTTTCATGAACAGTGTCTGTGAGTTCTCATTACTCTTTGGTTACCATTATTTGGAAAATTTTGCTGTTTTTAACAGTTCTAGTTGGGTTTTAATTTGCATTTTCCTGATGACTAACAACATTGAACCTCTTTTTATGTGCTTTTTAGCGATTCATAAATCTTCTTTAAGTGACCAGTCAAATCTTTAGCTCATTTTTGTTTCGTTTAGTTTTTAGTATTTTTGTTTGTTTAGTTGAAGAAGTTCAGACCTTTATTAGATATATGTTTTACAGACTTTTTCTTGCCATCTCTTGCTTCTCTTTTTAAAGAGAAAATGTTTTCAGTTTTTGATTTTTTGCATATATTTTAAGAAACCTTTTTTATATTGAAATAATTATAGATTTATGGGAATTAGCAAAAATTGTGTCCTCACTTTAGCTTACCCCAAAGGTTACATGTTTTATAACTATAATACACTATCAACACCAGTAAATAGACACTGGTACAATGTGTGTGAATAGCTCTGTGCCATTTTATCACATGTGGAGATTGATGTAACCACCACAGTTACAATTCAGAACTGCTCTATCACCACAAAGATCTCTTTGGTGCTACTCATTCATAGTCACACCCATGCTGTCTCTCACATTGTTCCTGATCTCTGCTGACTACTAATCTGCTAGCTCTATAATTTTGTCATTTTGAGACTGTTATATAAGTGGAATCATACAGTATTTGACGTGTTGAGACTGGCTTTTTCACTCAGCGTAATGCTCTTGAGATCCAAGTTGTAGTGTATCCGTAGTTCATTCCTTTTATAGCTACGTAGTATTTCACTGTATGAATATCATTGTTTAGCCATTCACCTATTAAAGGACATTTTGGTTGTTTCCATTTTGGGGCTATTATAAAGTTGATGTGAACATTCATGTTCAGATTTTTTGTGAACATAAGTTTTTCTGGGATAAGTGCCATGGAGTGTGATTGTTGGATTGTATGGTAAGTTATGTTTTATTCTTTAAGAAAGTGCCAAACTATTTCCCAGAGTTGCTGTACCATTTTGCATTTCCACCAGCAATGTATGAGGGATCCAGTTATTCCCTATCCTTTCTGGTACTAGGCATTGTTGCTATTTTATGTATTAGTCGTTGAACAGGTGTATAGCAATATCTCATAGTGATCCTAATTTGCATTTCCCTAATGGCTACTGATAATCAAATATCTTTTCATGTGTTCACATGCCATCTGTGTATCCTTAGTAAAATGTCTGTTCATGGCTTTTGTCCATTTTTTAATTGGAAGTTTGTGTGTTTTACCATTGACTTTTGAGAATTTAGATAGTCTAGATATGAGTTTCTTTGTCAGATGTGTGGTTTGCACATTTTTATACCAGTCTGTAACTTGTCTTTTCATCCTCTTCATGGGGTGTTTTGTAGAGCATAAGTTTTTAATTTTGATGAAGTCCAGTTTATCAGTTTTGTAAAAATGTTGTCCTATCTAAGAACTCTTCACTAAGTCTTTGGACCAAAGGTTTTCTCCTATTTTTAAAAATTGTGTAATATATTTTACATTTTAATTATGGTACATTTTGAGTAAATTTTTGTATAGGGCATGAAGTGTAAGTTGAGATCTTTTTTTGTTTGTTTTTGCCTATGGATATCCATTTGCTCCATGCAACACCATTACCCTTCATTGAATAGCTTTTTCACCTGTGTCAAAAATCAGTTGGCTGTACTTGTATGAGACTATTATATTCCCACATTATATTTCTTTTTCAATATTGTTTTAACTATTCTAGTTACTTCACCTTTGCATATACATATTGTAATAATATCATTATGTTAAAATCTTACTGGGTGTTTGATAGGAATTAAAGCTATAAATTATCAATTTTGTGACAGTTAACATCTTTACTGTTTTGAGTCTTGAGGCTTATAATCCATAAACACAATATATTTCTCCATTTACTTAGATCTTGATTTCTTGCTTCAGTGTTTTGTGATTTTCAGTATAAAAGTCCTGTACATGTTATATTTATACCTCAGTATTTCATTTGGTTGAGTAATTGTTAATGGCATTGTGTTTTAAATTTCTGTTTGCTTACAAAGGTTGCTAGTTTATAGAAATGTAATTGATTTTTGTATGTTTGTTCTTTTATGCTGAGATCTTGCTGAACTTTCTAGGGAGGCTTTTTGTAGATTCCTTGGCATTTTTTAACATAAGCTATCATGTCATATATGTATAGGGTCAGTTTACTACTTTCCTTTCTAATCTGTATGCTTTTTATTTCCTTTTCTTGTTGTATTACACTGGATAGGACTTCTAGTACTGTGTAGAATAAGAGTGGTAAGAGTAGTCATCCTTGCCTTGTTCCCAACCTTAAGGGGAAAACATCTAGTCTTTCACCAAATGATCTTTTGTAGATATTCTTCATCAAATGGTGGAACTTCTTCTGTATTCCTAGTTTTCTGAGAATATTGATTATGAATGGATATTGAATCTTGTCAAATACTTTTTATGTATATACTGCTGTGATTACATGGTTTTTCTTCATTACTCCATTAATGTAATAGACTTTGTTGACTAGTTTTCAAATATTGAACCAGCCTTATATACTTGGAATAAACCTTACTTGGTAATGTCATAGAATTCTTTTTATTTATTGTTTGATTCTATTTGCTAATATTTTGTTAAGTAGTTTTGCATTTATGAGAGAAATTGGTCTGTAGTTTTGTACTGCCTTTGTCTGGTTTTCATATCAGCATAAGTCTGGCCTCATAAAATTAGTTGGAAAGTGTTCCTTCCAATTTTCTGGAAGAGGTTGTATAGAAGTGGTGTTTATTCTTCATTAAATGTTTGATAGAGTTATCTAGTGAAACCATCTGGGCCTAGAGACTTCTTTTTGGGAAGTTTTACAAATCAATTTATTTAAGTCATATATATGGATATTCAAATTATTTCTATTAGGTGAATTGTGGTATTTTTGCTTTTCTAACAATGAGTCCATTTTATCTCAGTTGTCACATTCATATGTGTAAAGATGTTCAGACCATTCCATTATTATCATTTTGATGTCTTCAGGATCTGTATTTATAGACCTGTTTTATTCTTTATATTGGTCATTTCTGTCTTCTTGCTCTTTTATTTTTTTGTTCACTCTTCCTACAGGTTTTACAAGGTTACTGCTCTTTTCAGCCAACCAGCTTTTTCTCTCATTGATCTTTCTCTTTTGTTTTTTTGGTTTTAATTTAGTTGATTTCTACTCTTAACTTTTTACTTTTGCTTCTGTTAGGATTATTGTGCTCTTTGTCTAGCTTTTTAATGTGAGATCATGCACTATTAATTTGAGACTTTTTCTCTTTTCTAACGTACACATTTAGTGCCATAAAAAATTCAGCACTGCTTTAGCTGCAACATGCAAATTGCATATCGGGTTACTAAGACGTGTCTCTTATTTATGTCTAGAAGACATATTTCTTCTTTGATTGAACACTCATTCATATAGTATGAGACTGTATGAAGAAATGCAATTAAAACTTAACAACTGTTTAATTAATATCCACTTTTTGATAGACACCAGTGCAGTTCTCAAGTTATTCAATAGCACAGCCTTAATTTTCATAGGGTGATTTGAAGAGTTTCTGAGGTTAAGAAAACCTTTCTGTTAAAAAAAATTGTAATTTTTTTGAAGCTGGGTGAAGGATACATGAGGGGAGGGGTTCACTGAACTCTCTTTTTTACTTTTTCAAAGAAAATTTTCAAATTCAAAGGAAAAGATAAGTGTTGCTTGAGAAAAACTCTAAGGATGTCTAGGAATAAGCTAAATAAGGAAATATAAACACTCCAAGCAGAGAAAAGAACAAGCACAAAGACCCCTAGTAGAAGAAAAGATAGTGAGTACAGAGACCTGAAAAAGAACCAGTACACCTGGAACAAAGAAAGCAAGAAGGAATATGGTACAAGATGTGGAAGTGGACCAAGTGAATATATATTATTGAGGCCATATTCTGGGTTTAAAGCAATAAGTAGTCATTGAGGGCTTTAAATAAAATAGTAATCAACCATATCTGCTAAGAAATGTAATTTTTTGGCACTAAAAGAAATTACAGGTGCATTAATTTTTACTCAGCAACATATACAGTACTCAGCAACAATACCTGCATAAACACAAAATGATATATACACAAGGTTATTCATTGCAGCATTGTTTGTAAGAGCAATAGAATATCAACAACCCAAATGTACATCATTGACTAATTGGCTAAAAGTGTGTTACTTCTACACACAAATGAAGACTATGCAACTATAAAATGGACAAGAGCCTGTATACAAATAAGGAGTGATACTCAGTAAATATTAAGTCAAAAGAAGCAGTAGAATGGTGTGCATAGGAAGCCATCTTTGAGTAAGGAAAGAGAGAAGAATATACGTAACTGTTGATATTTGCAAAAATGAAACACTGGGAGAAAAATCAGAAAGTAATAAAATTTAGCAGGTGGGGGGGGTGAGTGATTAGAGCAGGAATGGAAGTGAGACTTTTAATATACCTTTTTATACAATTTGGATTTTTGAACTACATACGTTTTGCATATTGAAAGATTACACTAAATTTAAAAGGTAGTTCTTAAATGTGAAAGTTTTAGAGACTGATGGTTCCAGATAAGATTGATTACAGATACTTCTTCCTGTTCCTCCCTTTAAGTACAGCTAAAACCACTAGACATTATATACAAAACACATAAGAAGACTTTGAACAGTGAGAGAAGGACACAGACAAGCTAGGGACATTGGAACCCAAGAAATGACACCTCTTTCTCAGTTTTATTTTTGCCTAATGTATCAGCCTGAAACACCAATTGGTACAGACAAAAAAAAAAAAAAAAAAAAAGTCCCAAGTAAAGCCTGCTTCCTCTAGACAAAAGAACAGGAAAGCAACCACCCAGAAAGACAGAAAATTTTAGACAACTGCCCTACCCTAGCTAAACACTATGGAAAAAAACTGCAGCTCTCTTCCATCACCAAAAACTGACTTCCACCCTGGTTCTAGAGTATCAGAGTACTCCTCTAGCTCTCTAATGGGGTGATTTCAGATGAGGCCTAGTGGTAAGCCAGGACTCTTCCTACCAACTGACAGTAAAAAGTTGCCTGGATAGGCCAGGCGCTGTGGCTCACGACTGTAATCCCAGCACTTTGGGAGGCCGAGGTAGGTGGATCACGAGGTCAGGAGTTCAAGACCAGCCTGGCCAACATGGTGAAACCCCATCTCTACTAAAAATACAAAAATTAGCCAGGCGTGGTGGTGGGTGCCTGTAATTCCAGCTACTTGGGAGGCTGAGGCAGGAGAATCACTTGAACCCCGGAGACGGAGGTTGCAGTGAGCCAAGATCACTCCACTGCACTCCAGCCTGGGCAACAAGAGCAAGACTCTGTCTCAAAAAAAAAAAAAAAGAAAAGAAAAATACATCAGGCTAACACTAATCAAAATTGAAATAACTATTAATTTCAGACAAAGCAGACTTCACAACATGGAAGATCATCAAGGATGGAAGAATATTACATAGTAATAAATGGCTCAATTCTCTAAGAAAACATAACAGCCCTAGACATTTATGCAGTTAAAAACAGCTTCAAATTATATGAGGTAAAAAACTGATAGAACTAAAAAGAGAAATACACAAATCTACAATTAAAATAGGGAGATTTAAACACCGCTCTGTCAGTATTGGTAGATCAAGCAGGCAGAAAATTGCTGAGGATATAAATGACCTGAACAGCAGTGTCAGCCAACTTGGATCTACTGACATTTTTAGACTACAGCAATAGAAAAATATACATTCTTCTCAAGTGCATGTAAAACATTCATCCAAAGAGACATTCTAGGCCATAAAGCACACTTTAACAAATGAAAAAGTACAGAAATCATAAAAAGTGTGCTTTCAAACCATACCAGAAATCAAATACAGAAAGATAGCAGGAGCATTTCCAAATATTTGGAAATAACCAACACACTTGTCAACACATGAGTCAAAGAAAAATTCTCAGTATAATTTTTTGAAAACGAAAGTACAAGAAATTTGTGAAATGCAGCTAAAGCAATAATCAGAGGTTAATTTAAGTGTTAAGTGCACATAAAAGAAAAAGGCAGGGCACAGAGGCTAACACCTATAATCCCAACACTTTGAAAGGCCAAGGTGGACGGATCACTTGAACCCAGGAGCTCAAGACCAACCTGGGCAACATAGGGAGATTCTGTCTCTACAAAAAAATATAAAAATGAGCCAGGCATCATGGTGGCATGTGCCAGTAGTTCCAGCTACGTGAAAATGAATAACAGAAGGAAGACTAGAAATGTTACAAATATGTGAAAAATTAACAAACTCTTTAACTACCAAGGGGTCAAAAAATCATAAGACAAATTAGAAAATACCTTGAGAGAGATGAAAATACAACATAGCGTACCTTCTGGATGCAGTAAAACCAACAATAAGATGGAAATGTATAGCTATAAACGCATACATTAAGGAAGAAGAAAGATCTCAAATAATAACCTAACTTCACGTCTTAAGAAACTAAAGAAAGAGCAAACTAAACCTAAACCTAGCAAAAGGAAACAATAGTAGAGATTAGAAGAGAGATAATGAAAGAATAGAAAAACAATAGAGAAAATCAATGAAACCAAAGTTCTTTTTTAAAAAACCAACAAAATTGATAAACTTTTAACTAGATCAGTTCAGAAAAAAAGGGAAGACTCAAATTACTAAACTCAGAAATGAAAATGGGGACAGTATTAGCAATTCTACAGAAATAAAACTGATTATAAAGGAATGCTGTGAACAACAAATTAACCTAAATGAAAGAGACAAATTACTTGAAGTACATAATCTACCAAAACTGAATCATGAAGAGATAGAAAGCTCAAATAGACCTGTAAGTAGTGTCTAGTACCATTCACCAAGTAAAGGAACCAAGATTCCTTGGGAAAATGGTTGATTCTAAGGGCTAGGCGAGAAATGTACAAGATGAGTGTGGGGCATCTTGTAGAACCAGAAAGTAAGGAAATTGCTCAAAAAACAAAACTATGGGAGTGTCTCAGTCCAGTTTGTGTTGCTAGAACAGAATACCTGAGACTGGGTAATTTATAAAGAAAAGTTTGTTTCGCTCACAATTCTGGTGGCTGGAAAATCCAGGATTGGGCAGCTGCATCTAATGAGGGCATCATACTGCTTCAACTTATGGTGGGAAGTGGAAGGGGAGGGGCCATGTGCAAAGAGATCACATGGCAAAAGAGGAAGCAAGAGAGAAACCAGGCTCTTTAACAACCCGTTCTCACAAGAAATAATCTATTCCTATGAGAGTGAGAACTCAACCCTTTGGGAGGGCATTAATCTGTTCATGAGGGATCTACTCCCATGACCCAAACATCTCCCACTAAGCCCCACCTCCCAACACTGCTACATTGGGGATCAAATTTCACCTTGAGTTTTTGCAGGGATGAACCACACCCAAACCATACCATTCTGCCCCTAGCTCCCCAAAACTCATGTCCTTCTCATATACAAAATATAATATTCCATCCCACTAGTCCCAAAAGCCTTAAGTTTTTCTAGCACCACCTTAAAAGTCCAAAGTCCAGCTACAAGCCTGTAAAATCAAAAATAAGTTATTGGGCAGGCATGGTGGCTCACACCTATAATCCCAGCACTTTGGGAGGCCAAGGTGGGTGGATCACCTGAGGTCAGGAGTTCAAGACCAACATAGTGAAACCCCGTCTCTACTAAAAATACAAAAATTAGCCAGATGTGGCATGCGCCTATAGTCTCAGCTACGCGGGAGGCTGAGGCAGGAGAAGCGCTTGAATCCGGGAGGTGGAGATTGCAGTGAGCTGAGATCAGACCATTGCACTCCAGCCTGGGCAACAGAGCAAGACTTGGTCTCAAAAAAAAAAAAAAAAAAGTTTTTTACTTCCAAGATACAATGGTGGAATAGGCATAAGGTCTGAAACCCAGCAGGGCAGACATTAAATTTGAAAGCTCCAGAATAGTCTCCTTTGACTCCATGTCCCACATCCTCAGCACACTGGTGTGAGGAGTAGCCTTCCAAGCCCTTGGATAGCTCCACTCTCATGGCTTCTCTCTGCCCAGCTTACATTGCTGCTCTCACAGGCTGAAGGCAAATGCCTGCAGCTTTTCAAGACTGAGATTGCATGCTACTGGTGGCTCTACAATTTTGGGGTCCTAGCAGTGGCCCTAATCCTGAAGCTCCACTAGGCATTGCCTTAGTGGAGACTCTGCAGTAGACCTAACCCAAATTTTTGCTTGGCCTTGCCCTAGCAGAGGGTCTCTGCAGTGGCTCTGCCCCTGCAACAAGTCTCTGCCTGGGCCTATAGGGTTTTTCATACATACGTTGAAATCTCAGTGGAGTAACACACACCTCCATGGCTCTAGCATTCTGCAAGCCTGCAAAATTAACACTACACGGACCCCAAGGCTTACTGCTCATGCCCTCTAGACATAAGCCAGGGGATGTAAGGCTTATGCAGCACAAGCCTTACTGGAGCCACTTGACCCCATGGCTGTTTCAGCTGAAGCAGCTAGGATGCAGGAAGCTGTGTCTCAAGGTGTCCCAAGTGCAGCAGCCTGGCCCTTTCCCCTGAAACTATTCTGCCTTCTTAGGCTTCTGGGCCTGGAATGGGAGAAGCAACTTGAAGATATTCAAAATGACTTCAGGGTCTTTTTCCCATTGTTTTGACCTTTTGCTTATTCTAATCTCTTTAGCAAGCAGTTGCTCAGCCACATCAATGGATATCTTTTCTAAAAATTCTCCTTCATTCTCTTCCACACGGCCAGGCTGCAAATTTTCCAAATCCTTCTACTTTGCTTCCTTTTAAATTATAAATTCCATCTTTAGATTATCCCTTTGCTAGTATAACTCCAGCATAAGCTGTTAAAAGTAACCATGCCACTTCTTGAGCACTTTGCTGCCTAGAAGGTTCTTCCACCAGTTATACTAGTTCACCACTCTTAAGTTCTGCCTTCCATAAAGCCCTGAGGCATGGAGACAATACAGCCACCTTCTTTGCTACTGTGTAAAAAGGATGGCCTTTTTTCCAGTTCCTAATAATGCTTCCTCATTTCCATCTGAGATCTTAGCAGAATGGTCTCTACTGTCATATTTCTAGCAGCATTTTGTTCACAACCATTTAACCAATTTGTAAGAAGTCTGAAAGTTTCCTTTGTTTTCCTGTCTTCATCTGAGCCTCAGTAGAATCACCCTTAACGCTCCATTCATGGCAATACTGGCCTGCCCCTCCAAATTTTTCCAGCCACTACCCATTACCCAGTTCCAAAGCTACTTCCGCATTTTCAGGTGTTTGTAAAGCAACAACCCACTCCTTGGTACCAATTTTCTCTCTTAGTCTGTTTTGTGTTGCCGTAACATAACAAGTGAGACTAGGTGATTTTTAAAGAAAAAACATTTATTTAGCTCACAATTCTGGTGGCTGGGAAGTCCCAAATTGGACAGCTTCATCGGGTGAGGACGTCATGCTGCTTCAACTCATGGCAGAAAGTGGAAGGGGAGCAAGCATGTGCAAAGAAATTGCATGGAAGCAAGAGTGTGAAACTGAGGAATCTCTAAATAACTCACTGTCACAGGAACTAGTACATTCCTGTGAGAGCAAGAACTCACGCCCATTGAATGGTGTATTAGTCCATTCTTATGCTGCTATGAAGAAATACCTGAGACTGGGTAATATATAAAGGAAAGAAGTTTAATTGACTCACAGTTTCACATAGTTGGGGAGGCCTTAGGAAACTTGCAATTATAGTGGAAGGCACCTCTTCACAGGGCAGCAGGAGAGAGAATGAGTGCCCAGTGAAGGGGGAAGCCCATTATAAAACCATCAGCTCACGTGAGAACTAACTCACTATCACGAGAATAGGATGGGGGAAACCGTCCCTATGATTCAGTTTTCTCCACCTGGTCCGTCCCATGACGTGGGGATTATGGGAACTACAATTCAAGATGAGATTTGGGTGGGGACACAGCCAAACCATGTCAGAGGGCATTAATCTTTTCATGAGGGATCCAGCCCCGTGACCGAACACCTCCCACTATGCCCCACCTCTCAACACTGCATTAAGGATCAAATTTTAACATGTATTTTGATGGGGACAAACCATACCCAAACCATAGCAGGGGATACGTCAAAGAACAGGGGAGCCAACTGAAAGATCTCCCAGTAGCCAAAATTGCAACAGTTTGAGTAATAAAATAAACAACATAGTATTGGTTCATAACCCAAAGTATGAAAAACTCGTGAGTCCATATTGATATAAATAATTGAATAAATAAGAGAGAATAGAAAATCTCCCAAATAGAAAAATTCCTAATAATTTATGTAGTTACTCCTCTTCAAGGAAGTGGAGCATAATTCTCCTCTGCTGTAGTGGACTGTGCCTGGTGACAGTCTTCTAAAAAGTATAGTATGCATACTGGAGAAAAGGAATAACTATAATGGAAAATCCTGGCATCCATTACCTCCACCAGGTGATCAAAGTTATCGTCAGTGATAAGTCTGTTGATGGCATATTCCCTTGATGAGATGTGATGAGAATGGTAGACACTTTACCTCTGTGGTCTTTCTCTGAGGAATACATAACCCCACTTTAGTTATGAGGAAAACATCAGATAAACCAAAACTGAAGAACATTCTACAATGTCCTTTAAACTGTCAAGGTGACCCAAAATACCACAAAACACTTATAGTTTACAGGAGCCTACAGAGACAGGATGACTGAATGTAATGTGGGATCTTGGATGAAGCTATAGAACAGGAAAAAGACATTAGGTAAAAAGGAGCTCTGAATAAAGTGTGGACTTTATTTCATAATGTATCAGTATTATTAGTTATGAAAAAACTGCCATCGGAATTTCTGATGTTATATGAGAAAACTGGTAGTTTCAGTTGTTAATAGCGAGGGAAATTGGTTGCTAGGTATACAAGAATTCTTTCCATCCTTGCAACTTTTCTGTAAATCTAAAGTTACTCTAAAACTTTTTAAAAAATCATTACATGTGCACAGCAGCAGAAGAGAGAAGACGGAGAGAAGAATTGCTGAACTTTATGACAGAACAATAGAAATGAGTCATTCTTTACAGAGAAAAAACTAGACTGAATAAAAATGAACAGAACCCCAGAAACTACAAGAAAATCTCTAACGTTTGTGTAATTTGAATCCCATAAGAAAAGGCTAAAAAAAAAATTCAAAGAAATAATGGCTAAAATTTTCACAAATGTGGCAAAGGACATAATCCTAGAGATTCAAGAAGCTGAGTAAATTCTATACAGGATAAACCCAAAGGAATTCATGCCAAGAAGCATAATTATGAAACTTCTGACAACTAAAGATAAAGAAAAAAATCTGACAAGCAACTAAAGGGAAACAATATATTACTTCTGGGGAAAAAGAATTTGAATACAAGTGGATTTCTTATTAGAAACCACAGAGAACACATTTTTCAAGTGCTGAAAGAAAAGAATTGTTATCACAACTCTTTATCCAGCGTAAATATCTCTTGGAAATGAAGGGAAAATTGAGACATTCTCAGATGAAGGGAAACTAAGAGTTTATTGCCAGCATACCTACCCCGAAAGAATGGAAGGAAGGAAGTTCTTGGAACAGAAATCATAAAAGGAATCTTTCAAGCATCAGGAAAGAAGAAAGAACAATGCAAAGAGTAAAAATGCTGGTAGATACAATATGCCTGCCTTCCCTCTTGAGTTTTCTAATTTTGTTTGATGGTTGAAGGGAAAAATTGAACATTCTCTGATGTGCTTCTCAATGTATATAGATGAAATAGTTAAGATTATCATATTATAAACAGGAAGCAGATAAGGGACTTAGAGTCCCTTCATCTTTACACTCCACCTCAACCAGCAAAATATTGACACTTGTCACAGTGAACTGTGGTAATATGTGTATAATTTAATATATAGAGTAACCACTAAAAAAACTACATTAAATGGTATACTCAAAAATATTACAGAAAAATAGATAAGTAAAAAATGGAATTCTAAAAAAAATGTTCAAGAGAGAAGATCAGGGAAAAATGAATAAAAATTCAAGGGAACAAAAAAAACAAATAAAATGGCAGCTTATCAAAAATTACGTTAAATGGTCTAAATATACTAATTAAAAGACAGATTGAAAGAGTTGGTTTTTAAAATTCACCTAAATGTATGCCATCTACAAGAAATTCACTTAAAAAATAATAGGTAGATTGAAAGTAAAAGAACAGAAGAAGGTATACCATGGAACATTAATCATAAAAAAGCAGGATTGGCTATGTTAATATCAGATAAAACAGACTTCAGAGCACAGAAAATTATTGGTAACAGAGTGATGTTACATGTCAGTCTGCCAAGAAGACAGCAATTTTTTTTTTTTTTTTGAGACAGAGTCTCACTCTGTCGTCCAGGCTGGAGTGCAGTGGCACTATCTCAGCTCACTGCAACCTCCACCTCCTGGGTTCATGCCATTCTCCTGCCTCAGCCTCCTGAGTAGCTGGGACTACAGACGCCTGCCACCATGTCCAGCTAATTTTTTTTTTGTATTTTTAGTAGAGAGAGAGTTTCACCATGTTAGCCAGGATGGTCTCAATCTCCAGACCTCGTGATCCGCCCGTCTCGGCCTCCCAAAGTGCTGGGATTACAGGTGTGAGCCACGGCGCCCAGCCTAAAGACAGCAATTTTTAAATCCTAAATGTTTCAACATTCTGAGAGATACATCTTATGCAACTGTAGTACAATGTCAGTATCAGGAAGTTGACATTGGCACAACAAGTGTATAGTTCTGTGTTATTTATCACATATATAGATTGGTGTAACCACCACTACAGTCAAGTCAACAGAACTATTCAGTCACCACAAAGAGCTTTGTCCTACCCCTTTATATAAAGTCAGCCCAACTCCTTTTACTATCCCTTAACTCATGGCAGTCACTAACTTGGTAAGCTATCATTTCTTTTTAGACTTTTCAGCCCCTCCCTTTCTCCCTTTTCTCCCCTCCTTCTGAAACTTCTATGACACAATTGTTAGATATTATGTTATAGTCTCACAGGTCCCTGTGGCGTTAGTCTGTTTTCTGTCTGTTGTTCAGATTGGGTAATTTCTGCTCTTCTATATTAAAATTCATGGATTATTTCCTCTGTCCTCTTCATTCTGCTGTTGAACCCATCCACTGAGTATTTAGTTATTTTTCAACTCTAAAATACCTACTTCATATATCTTCTCTTTCTTTGCTGAGACTTTCTATTTTTGTTTCATGTTTCTTATTGTTTGTTTAAACATTTATATGATGGCTTATTTAAAGTCTTTATCAGATATTTTTAACTTCCATGCCATCTCAGTGTTGGCATCTATTGATTGTCTTTGCTCAATCAAGTTGAAGTTGTCTTAGATCTTGGTATGACAAGTGATTTTAGATTGAACCTATTTGGAAATTATAAGATCTGTGTCTGATTTAAATCTTCTCATGTAGCAGGCATTCTCTGACACCACTGTGGCAGGGGAGGTTGGGGGGTGCTGCCTTATTATTAAAAGGTGGGCTGAAAGTCCAGGTTTCCTACTCAGCCTCTGTCGGCACCTAGAGGAGGAGGGATTGTCATTACTGCTGAATGGTAGTGGTGGTTCAGCATCCCCATTATGCCTTCACTGATAACACCCTGCATGGTAGGATCTGGAGTGCCTCATTACTGCTCCCCATGGGGCTTCTACTGACACTGGGGGGCAGGGGACCTTGTCACTGCCTGGCTTGGAGACATGTCTCAGCCCCGTCAGCCCTCTCTCACATGACCCTGGTGGAACAGTAAGGGAGCCTTCTTACAGCCTGGTGAGCACAGACATTTGAGTTCCCCACTTGTCAATGCAAATGCTAAATTGTTTCCCATTTATAGGCTACTGCTTTACAAAACCAGAACTGATCTTCACATTGGAACAAGGAGAAGATCCATGGTTATTAGAGAAAGAGAAAGGATTTCTAAGCAGGAACTCCCCAGGTGAGTTACTGAATTCAACAAGAAGAAGGTTCTCATAAAGTTTGTTTAATTTTATCATTTTTAGAAGACTCCCAACCTGATGAAATCTCAGAGAAGAGCCCAGAAAATCAAGGCAAACATTTGTTGCAAGTTTTATTCACCAATAAATTATTGACTACAGAGCAAGAAATTTCAGGAAAACCACATAATCGAGACATAAACATTTTTCGTGCAAGAATGATGCCTTGTAAATGTGACATTGCGGGGTCTGCTTGCCAGGGGCTCAGCCTGATGGCCCCACACTGTCAGTATTCAAAAGAAAAGGCTCATGAGCGTAATGTTTGTGACAAATGGCTCATCAGTATTAAGGATGGCAGAACTAACACTCAAGAGAAATCTTTCGCTTATAGTAAAATTGTGAAAACCCTCCATCATAAGGAGGAAGTTATTCAACATCAGACAATTCAGACTCTGGGGCAAGATTTTGAATATAATGAAAGTAGAAAAGCTTTTCTTGAAAAGGCTGCCCTTGTTACATCTAACAGTACCCACCCAAAAGGAAAATCTTACAATTTCAATAAATTTGGGGAAAACAAATATGATAAATCAACCTTTATTATTCCTCAGAACATGAATCCAGAGAAGAGTCACTATGAGTTTAATGATACTGGAAATTGTTTCTGTAGAATCACTCACAAAACTCTCACAGGAGGGAAATCCTTCAGCCAAAAGTCACACATTAGAGAACATCATAGAGTTCATATAGGGGTGAAACCCTTTGAATATGGAAAAAGTTTCAACCGTAATTCAACCCTCCCAGTGCATCAGAGAACTCATGCAACAGATAAATACTCTGATTATCACCCATGTACAGAGACATTCAGCTACCAGTCAACTTTCAGTGTACATCAGAAGGTTCACATAAGGGCAAAACCCTATGAGTATAATGAATGTGGGAAATCCTGCTCTATGAATTCACACTTGATTTGGCCTCAGAAAAGTCACACAGGGGAGAAACCCTATGAATGTCCTGAGTGCGGGAAAGCCTTCAGTGAGAAGTCACGCCTAAGAAAACATCAGAGAACTCACACGGGAGAGAAACCATACAAATGTGATGGATGTGATAAAGCTTTCAGTGCAAAGTCAGGCCTAAGAATACACCAGAGAACCCACACAGGGGAGAAACCATTCGAATGTCATGAATGTGGGAAATCTTTTAACTATAAGTCAATCCTCATAGTGCATCAGAGAACTCACACAGGGGAGAAACCTTTTGAATGTAATGAATGCGGGAAATCTTTCAGCCATATGTCAGGCCTAAGGAATCACCGAAGAACTCACACAGGGGAAAGACCATATAAATGTGATGAATGTGGGAAAGCTTTCAAACTGAAGTCAGGCCTGAGGAAACATCATAGAACACACACAGGGGAGAAGCCCTACAAATGTAATCAGTGTGGAAAAGCTTTCGGTCAGAAATCACAACTCAGAGGACATCATAGAATTCACACAGGGGAAAAACCCTATAAATGTAATCATTGTGGGGAAGCTTTCAGTCAGAAATCAAACCTCAGAGTACATCACAGAACTCATACTGGGGAGAAACCCTATCAATGTGAGGAGTGTGGAAAAACATTCAGGCAGAAATCAAATCTCAGAGGGCATCAGAGAACTCACACTGGGGAGAAGCCCTATGAATGTAATGAATGTGGAAAAGCTTTCAGTGAGAAGTCAGTCCTAAGAAAACATCAGCGAACTCACACCGGGGAGAAACCATATAATTGTAATCAGTGTGGGGAAGCTTTCAGTCAGAAATCCAATCTCAGAGTACATCAGAGAACTCACACAGGGGAGAAACCCTATAAATGTGATAAATGTGGGAGAACTTTCAGTCAAAAATCAAGCCTTAGAGAACATCAGAAAGCCCACCCAGGGGATTAAATGTATGCATATAAAGAATACGAAAAAACTCTGAGCTGGAAATCAAACCTCACAATACATAAATGAACACACAGGAGAGAACTGTTAACATAGTGAGCACTGGAATTTCCTCTACAATTTCAGCCTCCACCAAATATCAAAGAATAGAAGATAAATTGTTGAAATCTATTTTATATGGGCATTCTTTCAGCCAGAGCCCAGTCTTCTATGGATATACAGAACTCACACAGCAAAGAAACCCTATAAACATAATGAATATGGAAAATACTCTTGCGAACTCACTCCTCAGAAAACTCACGCTGCAGAAAAGCTCTGAGAAAGTAATAAAAATGTGAAAACTTTGTGCCAACAATCAAAACTCATTCACCATCAGAGAAATCACACAATGACAAAAGCTAGAATATAATAAGTGTGTGATAAACTTTAATGAAAAGTCAGTACAGCAGAAAATACATTCAAGATAGAGACCTCATAGTATATTAAAACAAACAAGAAATGAAGTTAATGGATGTGGGAAATTCTTCTGCCATGTCAACCCTCATTTTAACCTACACAGAGGTAATCCCTATATGTCGTATAATAACTATTGAAATGTTCACTAGTAATCATTTTCACTTCTCCCTCATGCCACACCTGGCCTAAATTTCTCAACCACTCTCTCATCTAAACGGGGTCATATTGTTACCCTCTAGCTAGTGGAATATGGGGTCAGTGACAGGTCTTAAATACATCAGTCAAATTCTCAATATTTTCTTCTATCCCTCATTAGAATGGAATGGAGGAAAACCTTGGGACTCAGGCTCTGATGATGGAAAGTACAAGATGGTAGGAACCCGGGTCAGAGAAGGATCCTGTGGCATGGAGTTTTCTCCTCCCTGTACACAGTTGGACTTCTTGCAGTGAGGAAATAAATGTGTTCCCTGCTGAACTTCTAAAGGTTTGGGTATACTTGATACTGACAGAAACTCAACAACCCTCACATAATAAAACTTAGGAGTATGATTTTTCAGGACATCTGAACTCAGTGTATGTCAGAAAAGTCACATAGGACAAATCTCGGACAGCATCCTGAATGACCATGGCTTTTATCCCCAAAGTCTTCCTCATCAGACAGGTAATATCATAAGAAATCTGACATTTTAACAAATATAGGAAATTCTTCACACACACAGACACACACTCACACATACACACCCAAAGTCTCATTAAATATATGATAATTTAGTTTTGAATGTGTAAAAGTTTTCAACAAATTATCATATTTTATATCAGAGCTTGTTACAAGGAGAAAATCTATCAATTTGAGAAAGGTAAGTAATAGCCTTTATCTAGATATTGCTTTATCAGAACTGTTGTTTCACATATAATATCAAAACTTTTAATGAAATATAAGACATTCACTATAATAAAAAGCTTAAAAAGAACAAAAAATAAACTGCATAAACTGAAAAGCAGTGTTGCAAATATGTGAATGTTTTGTGAGTTATTGATTGTTTATGTATGTATATATGCATGGTACTTACCAGGTATTTGTTTTATGTTTCTTAGACCTCAACATTGCTGTAAAAGAATTGTGTTCCCCTTGCTTTATAACTACTTTGACATCAGCTACAATTTGCCACATGAATATTAATAACAAACCTTTTACAGAAAATATCTGATACCACATTCCCTTTCTCCTGCTGC